TGCAATGTGATGGGAGTAAGGGACCACCGTAGGGAGGTCAGAAGTTGCCTCTCAGAGGTGGAGACTACAGCTGTCGTCAGAAGGATGAGGGTTGGAAGAATCTTCAGGCACAGAGCAAAGCATGAGCAAAAGCTCTGTGGAGTCCAGGAAGCTGAGTAAATAGGGAATAAAAGAGGCCAGTTTGGCTGAAGCAGAGAGAGCAGGATGGAATTGGTCTGACCTGTAAGAAGACATGGAGAGGTGGGCAAAGCGCCTGGCCATTCAGGGCTTGGTTAGTTAGGAGGTTTTGTCTAAGAGAACGGGAAGGTGTTTAAGTGGTTTGGGCTGGGAAGTGACAGGGTCACATTACATTTTGAAAAAGCCACTCTGCCTGTTGTGTTGAGATTAGAGAGGCGATAAAGGGGATATGGGTAAACCACAAGGAGACTAGGTCAGTAGTCCCTCCACCCCCACTCCCCAGGTGAAGGTAGCCTAGACTAGGGTGGTGATGGAGGAGGTAGAAGAGGACAGATTCAAGGAAAATTTGGAAGGTAAAAACCAGTAGGATTTGCTGATGGACGGAATATAGGAGGGGAAAGGTAGATTATCAGGGATGTATCTTAGTTTTCTTATAGAAGATGTATTTAGTTGCAATGCAATTGTTAATTGAAATTGACTTTAAATAATGGCACGACTTAAAATTATGCAAACATTTGCCTTAGATAAAATTTCAAGTTTTCAAAGTTTTTAGCTGGGTAGATGGCATGGCTTTACTTCATATTTCTTGGTATTTCCTAATCTTGTTAAAAAAAAAGTTTTTCTTTTTCTCAAAGGCTTATTTCAGTGGAAGCCCATCTGCGAAATCTGTTATAAATTTAAATTAGAAAATAAATACAAGTGCCATTGACACGTTGGTTATTGTTTTTGCGAGTGACCTAAGGCCACCTCTCGCGGGAGCTGGGGGCTGCCTTCCGACTCCTGTGCGTCTGCGCCGCGGGCCGAGCCCGGAAGTCAGACTATGGGGCGGTGCGGCAGCGCGAAGCCTGCAGTCCTAAACGCGGGGTAGCTCCGGGCTTCCGAGGGGGTGTGTCTCCCGCCTCTTTAACCTGGCAGGGGCGGTTCAAGTGGCCGGGGAAATCAGCGAATTGCAGGGTCAAGGGCTGGTGCTTTGAAAGAGAGGCGGAGGGGAGAGAGGGATTTTCCCGTCCCCGCTGCGCTCTGTCCTCCATTACTCCTTTTCTCGGCCCGCGGCCCGAACCCGCTGTGCGGTAGAGGCAGCCGGGTCCCTTTAAGGCCCAGCTGCGCCTGTGCCTTGGGCTCTCCTGACACGGCCCATCCGGACCCTGAGGAGCCAGCGGGCCGCAAGCAAGTTGCTGGGCGGCGGTGGAGATAGCGGCGGTGCTGGGAGGGGTAGGTGAGGGTCGCGAGGCTGCCTGAGCTTCTGAGTGAGCCTGGTGATTTTGGGAACGCGGGACGGGCGACCTGCGGCGCCAGGAGCGGGGCCGAGGTACGGCGGCACGGCTGCAGCCTGGATGGGAAGTTCAAGTTTACTGCGAAGTCCACCCAGCGTTCCGGAGGTGAGGGCGCCGCGCCAGGCCGGGCGGGAGGTGAGTCTGGGACCTGCGGGCTCACAGCTGGGGTTAACCTTGATTTCTCTCTTTTATCTCATAGGCATTCTGAAGGCAAATCCTGTTTAGACCCAGGCAAAGGTTCCTGGTGACCCAGGCTCTCATGAGCAGATTGTCCCTTATCATTCTCCTGAGGATGTCTGGAGCTTCAGTGCTGTGTGCTCTTGGCCTCCACACTGGGGGTGCCACCAACTCCCACTGTCCAGGGCTTCTGGTGGACTCTCCGAGGCACCGATGTAGAAACTTACCCATTCAGTGCACCAAGAGCAGCTTCACATGGTGTGGGCCGACATGAAGAGCTGCCAGATCCAACAGGTAAAAATCCTGAGGCATTGCCAGCTCGATGGATCCCTTCACTGAACCATTTTTATTCTTTCAGAAATGTGATTGATAACAGTAAAGCCACACTCCTCAAGTGCCTGAAATACCCCTCATTGTCTTCTTCAGGTGGCAAGGGCTCTGGAACAGCCACATAAAGGTGAGGGCAATATTTTTACTGTAGTTCTTTCAATATACATGTAATTTTTTCTAACTGGAGACAGGCTGATGACTTCAGGGACATGAGCATGGGATACCTGTCATCACCACCACCATGAAGTTGGGATTCAGGAAGGAGTTTAATCATGTAAAGAATCCTGTGACCAGTATGAGCTTCTCTCAGGCCACACAGGGCACTCAAGTGAACAGGGTCATGGTAAGAAAGTGTCTCATTGGTAAAACCTTTTCAGGTAAATAAATTATTTGTTTCTTCTTGGTAGCCCTTGAAGATAAGGATGGTCAAACAAAATAATATCATACCTGGAGAAACTCAGATCTTGCTAAGATTTACTGGTTGGGAATCCAAAGTTAATGCCAAGAAGCAGCTGCCAGTTGGGATCAAATGTGAGCCTATGGATCAAGGTGCGTACTCAAACACAGAGAGCTTTCTGAAACCTACCTTCTAATTCTGTTATTGCAACTGCAGACGGTTACCTGGCACGCTGGCCACAATCTACCTCACTCTTATCAGAGTCTGAGCAGTGCTTTCAGCTCTGAGTTGAGGCACCTCGAACCTTGTTTTTGTGGTGAAGGATCCTAAAGTGCTGTGGGGAGTGATCACATTTTTCACAACAGTAAGTTAAGAATTTCAGTTACTGACATCCCTACCCATCATATGTTTGGGTTTCTTCTCCCCAGTCCCTGACTCCACCTCTTCTGCCACAAACGTCAGCATGGTGGTATCAGCCGGCCCTTGGTCCAGCGAGAAGGCAGAGATGAACATTCTAGAAATCAACGAGAAATTGCGCCCCCAGTTGGCAGAGAACAAACAGCAGTTCAGAAACCTCAAAGAGAGATGTTTTCTAACTCAACTGGCCGGCTTCCTGGCCAACCGACAGAAGAAATACAGTAAGATCTATAGGCTCACCATCATGAAAGTGCCACTGAGGCAGGCGTGTCTGTCTTTTCTCAGAGTATGAAGAGTGTAAAGACCTCATAAAATTTATGCTGAGGAATGAGCGACAGTTCAAGGAGGAGAAGCTTGCAGAGCAGCTCAAGCAAGCTGAGGAGCTCAGGTGAGGGGACCCCGTAGGGGGAGACAGGCAGGACTGTTAAATTTTCTCTACCGTCTCACCTTAGGCAATATAAAGTCCTGGTTCACTCTCAGGAACGAGAGCTGACCCAGTTAAGGGAGAAGTTACGGGAAGGGAGAGATGCCTCCCGCTCATTGAATGAGCATCTCCAGGCCCTCCTCACTCCGGATGAGCCGGACAAGTCCCAGGGGCAGGACCTCCAAGAACAGCTGGCTGAGGGGTGTAGACTGGCACAGCACCTTGTCCAAAAGCTCAGCCCAGGTAAGGTGGCCATAGGCCCTGATGACCCAAAAGAAATATCTGAACGAACATTTTGTATTTATAGAAAATGACGAAGATGAGGATGAAGATGTTCAAGTTGAGGAGGATGAGAAAGTACTGGAATCATCTGCCCCCAGGTAACATTGAATACTCAGGAGCAAGTAATGGGTTCTGTCATCTCTGTCCCACCTGGCTCATCAGGGAGGTGCAGAAGGCTGAAGAGAGCAAAGTCCCTGAGGACTCACTGGAGGAATGTGCCATCACTTGTTCAAATAGCCACGGCCCTTGTGACTCCATCCAGCCTCACAAGAACATCAAAATCACATTTGAGGAAGACAAAGTCAACTCATCTCTGGTTGTAGACAGAGAATCCTCTCATGATGGATGTCAGGATGCTCTAAACATTCTCCCAGGTAGCCTCTATTTTCCTTGTGTCTCATACCTCACCCATCATATGTTTGCCTTTCTTCTCCCCAGTCCCTGGCCCCACCTCTTCTGCCACAAACGTCAGCATGGTGGTATCAGCCGGCCCTTTGTCCAGCGAGAAGGCAGAGATGAACATTCTAGAAATCAATGAGAAATTGTGCCCCCAGCTGGCAGAGAAGAAACAGCAGTTCAGAAGCCTCAAAGAGAAATGTTTTGTAACTCAAGTGGCCTGCTTCCTGGCCAAGCAGCAGAACAAATACAGTAAGATCTATATGCTCACCATCACGAAAGTGCCACTGATGCAGGCGTGTCTGTCTTTTCTCAGAATATGAAGAGTGCAAAGACCTCATAAAATCTATGCTGAGGAATGAGCGACAGTTCAAGGAGGAGAAGCTTGCAGAGCAGCTGAAGCAAGCTGAGGAGCTCAGGTGAGGGGACCCCATGGGGGCAGGCAGGGGGGACTCTTAAATTTTCTCTACCGTCTCACCTTAGGCAATATAAAGTCCTGGTTCACTCTCAGGAACGAGAGCTGACCCAGTTAAGGGAGAAGTTACGGGAAGGGAGAGATGCCTCCCGCTCATTGAATGAGCATCTCCAGGCCCTCCTCACTCCGGATGAGCCGGACAAGTCCCAGGGGCAGGACCTCCAAGAACAGCTGGCTGAGGGGTGTAGACTGGCACAGCACCTTGTCCAAAAGCTCAGCCCAGGTAAGGTGGCCATAGGCCCTGATGACCCAAAAAAATATCTGAATGAACACTTCTGTATTTACAGAAAATGATAACGATGACGATGAAGATGTTCAAGTTGAGGTGGCTGAGAAAGTGCAGAAATCGTCTTCCCCCAGGTAACACTGAATACTCAGGAACAATTAATGGATTCTGTCATCTCTGTCCCACCTGGCTCATCAGGGAGATGCAGAAGGCTGAAGAAAAGGAAGTCCCTGAGGACTCACTGGAGGAGTGTGCCATCACTTGTTCAAATAGCCATGGCCCTTATGACTCCAACCAGCCACATAGAAAAACCAAAATCACATTTGAGGAAGACAAAGTCGACTCAACTCTCATTGGCTCATCCTCTCATGTTGAATGGGAGGATGCTGTACACATTATCCCAGGTAGCCTCTGTTTTCCTTGTGTCTCATACCTCAATGTGACCTGCTTCTCTGAATTTATTTACAGAAAATGAAAGTGATGATGAGGAAGAGGAAGAAAAAGGGCCAGTGTCTCCCAGGTAATGTTGTGGAATTGTTGGCTGTTAATTCATTCTATCATCCCTGTCCTGCCTGGCTCATCAGGAATCTGCAGGAGTCTGAAGAGGAGGAAGTCCCCCAGGAGTCCTGGGATGAAGGTTATTCGACTCTCTCAATTCCTCCTGAAAGGTTGGCCTCGTACCAGTCTTACAGCAGCACATTTCACTCATTAGAGGAACAGCAAGTCTGCATGGCTGTTGACATAGGCAGTGAGTACTCCATTGTGAAGGTGATAAAGCTCATGTAAGAGGCCCCATCTGAATTTATTTGCAGGACATCGGTGGGATCAAGTGAAAAAGGAGGACCAAGAGGCAACAGGTCCCAGGTGAGTCTGAGAAATTGTGGACAGTTAATTTGGGCTTATTCTTTACTTTTTCCCACTTTTCCAGGCTCAGCAGGGAGCTGCTGGATGAGAAAGAGCCTGAAGTCTTGCAGGACTCACTGGATAGATGTTATTCAACTCCTTCAGTTTATCTTGGACTGACTGACTCATGCCAGCCCTACAGAAGTGCCTTTTACGTATTGGAGCAACAGCGTATTGGCTTGGCTGTTGACATGGATGGTGAGTACCTTTCTATGAAGGTGATAAGGATCCATATGTCTGTCCATGTCTGAACTTATTGCAGAAATTGAAAAGTACCAAGAAGTGGAAGAAGACCAAGACCCATCATGCCCCAGGTAACTTTGAGCAATTATGGATGCTTAATTCTGGCTTATTCTTTACTTTTTCCTACTTTTCCAGGCTCAGCAGGGAGCTGCTGGCTGAGAAAGAGCCTGAAGTCTTGCAGGACTCACTGGATAGATGTTATTCGACTCCTTCAGGTTATCTTGAACTGCCTGACTTAGGCCAGCCCTACAGAAGTGCTGTTTACTCATTGGAGGAACAGTACCTTGGCTTGGCTCTTGACGTGGACAGTGAGTACCTTACTATGAAGGTGATAAGCCTCATTTTGTCTGTCCCTGTCTGAATGTATTGCAGGAATTAAAAAGGACCAAGAAGAGGAAGAAGACCAAGGCCCACCGTGCCCCAGGTAACTGAGCAATTGTGAACAGCTACTTCTGTGGCTTATTCTTTACTTTTTCCTCCTTTTCCAGGCTCAGCAGGGAGCTGCTGGAGGTAGTAGAGCCTGAAGTCTTGCAGGACTCACTGGATGTTATTCAACTCCTTCCAGTTGTCTTGAACAGCCTGACTCCTGCCAGCCCTACGGAAGTTCCTTTTATGCATTGGAGGAAAAACATGTTGGCTTTTCTCTTGACGTGGGAGGTGAGTACCTTTCTATGAAGGTGATAAGGATCAATGTGTCTGTCCATGTCTGAATTTATTGCAGAAATTGAAAAGAAGGGGAAGGGGAAGAAAAGAAGGGGAAGAAGATCAAAGAAGAAAAGAAGAAGGGGAAGAAAAGAAGGGGAAGAAGATCAAAACCCACCATGCCCCAGGTAACTTTCAGCAATTGTGGATGCTTAATTCTGGCTGCTTCTTTAGTTTTGTCTCCTTTTCCAGGCTCAGCAGCGTGCTGATGGAAGTGGAAGTGCCTGAAGTCTTACAGGACTCACTGGATAGATATTATTCGACTCCATCAATGTACTTTGAACTACCTGACTCATTCCAGCACTACAGAAGTGTGTTTTACTCATTTGAGGAACAGCACATCAGCTTTGCCCTTGACATGGACAATAGGTTTTTTACTTTGACGGTGAGAAGTCTCCACCTGGTCTTCCAGATGGGAGTCATATTCCCACAATAAGCAGCCCTTACTAAGCCGAGAGGTGTCATTCCTGCAGGCAGGACCTATAGGCACCTGAAGATTTGAATGAAACTATAGTTCCATTTGGAAGCCCAGACATAGGATGGGTCAGTGGGCATGGCTCTATTCCTATTCTCAGAGCATGCCAGTGGCAACCTGTGCTCAGTCTGAAGACAATGGACCCACGTTAGGTGTGACACGTTCACATAACTGTGCAGCACATGCCGGGAGTGATCAGTCGGACATTTTAATTTGAACCACGTATCTCTGGGTAGCTACAAAATTCCTCAGGGATTTCATTTTGCAGGCATGTCTCTGAGCTTCTATACCTGCTCAAGGTCAGTGTCATCTTTGTGTTTAGCTCATCCAAAGGTGTTACCCTGGTTTCAATGAACCTAACCTCATTCTTTGTGTCTTCAGTGTTGGCTTGTTTTAGCTGATCCATCTGTAACACAGGAGGGATCCTTGGCTGAGGATTGTATTTCAGAACCACCAACTGCTCTTGACAATTGTTAACCCGCTAGGCTCCTTTGGTTAGAGAAGCCACAGTCCTTCAGCCTCCAATTGGTGTCAGTACTTAGGAAGACCACAGCTAGATGGACAAACAGCATTGGGAGGCCTTAGCCCTGCTCCTCTCAATTCCATCCTGTAGAGAACAGGAGTCAGGAGCCGCTGGCAGGAGACAGCATGTCACCCAGGACTCTGCCGGTGCAGAATATGAGCAATGCCATGTTCTTGCAGAAAACGCTTAGCCTGAGTTTCATAGGAGGTAATCACCAGACAACTGCAGAATGTAGAACACTGAGCAGGACAACTGACCTGTCTCCTTCACATAGTCCATATCACCACAAATCACACAACAAAAAGGAGAAGAGATATTTTGGGTTGAAAAAAAGTAAAAAGATAATGTAGCTGCATTTCTTTAGTTATTTTGAACCCCAAATATTTCCTCATCTTTTTGTTGTTGTCATGGATGGTGGTGACATGGACTTGTTTATAGAGGACAGGTCAGCTGTCTGGCTCAATGATCTACATTCTGAAGTTGTCTGAAAATGTCTTCATAATTAAATTCAGCCTAAACTTTTTGACGGGAACACTGCAGAGACAATGCTGTGAGTTTCCAACCTCAGCCCATCTGCGGGCAGAGAAGGTCTAGTTTGTCCAACACCATTATGATATCAGGACTGGTTACTTGGTTAAGGAGGGGTCTAGGAGATCTGTCCCTTTTAGAGACACCTTACTTATAATGAAGTACTTGGGAAAGTGGTTTTCAAGAGTATAAATATCCTGTATTCTAATGATCATCCTCTAAACATTTTATCATTTATTAATCCTCCCTGCCTGTGTCTATTATTATATTCATATCTCTACGCTGCAAATTTTGGGTCTCAATTTTTACTGTGCCTTTGTTTTTACTAGTGTCTGCTGTTGCAAAAAGAAGAAAACATTCTTTGCCTGAGTTTTAATTTTTGTCCAAAGTTAATTTTAATCTATACAATTAAAACCTTTTGCCTATCACTCTGGACTTTTGGATTGTTTTTTACATTCAG